TGTTGGGGTGGAGTGGCCGGTTGTGGGGTGGAGTGGCCAGATGTGGGGTGGAGTGGCCGGTTGTGGGGTGGAGTGGCCGGTTGTTGGGGTGGAGTGGCCGGTTGTTGGGTGGAGTGGCCGGTTGTTGTGGTGGAGTGGCCAGTTGGGGTGGAGTGGCCGGTTGTTGGGTAGAGTGGCCGGTTGTTGGGGTGGAGTGGCCGGTTGTGGGGTGGAGTGGCCAGTTGTTGGGTGGAGTGACTGGTTGTTGGGGTGGAGTGGCTGGTTGTCGGGGTGGAGCGGCCAGTTGGCACAAGTCCCTGGGATGCTTGGCCTGCCCTTTCCCATGTACAGGGAACCACCTGGCCTTGCCTGTAGAGCACTACATTTATTCAATGATTTTCTTGATTCAGCTGTGGTCCATGGGGACTGAGAGCCATAGGATGAGGCTATGTCTTTATTCCTTCATGTATTTCTCACTGCTGGGGTCTTGGACCCTCTGCCCAGCACCTGCCTGTCAAGGGCTATGTGTGGGCAATGGGGCCATGGGGAACCCCAGGCTGCCTGGGCATAGACCCTCGGGGAGCCTTCCTGAAGGGTCTGGCTGGTGAGTGAGCCAATGTCTTCAAGGAAGCTCAGGCCATGTGATCAGGACCAGAACAGCCTCATGCCTGCCTGTGTGGGAGGCAGGCTATGTCCTCTGTGTCGCTCAACCCTGATGGGCTAAATAGTGTGTCCTGGCCAGGCAGCTCCTCAGGGGCAGCTGGAATGTGAGCCCTACAGCTCCACAGCCTGTCACCGCAGTGCACCTGACCCCTGCAGCAGCTCAGGTGGAGGGAGGTTATACAAGAGAGAAAGCAGCTGTGCCCTCTCCTGCTCTGTGTCTGTGATCCTCAGAGGCTGCAGGTGTGTCCACTGCAGGAGTGGCAGCCGAGGTGTGATAGGAGAGGGCGCTTGGGCCTGAGCATGCTAACCAGGCTTTGTCGCTGCAGAGCTGGCCTCCACCCTGCTGGACGCCATCACCGATAAGGACCCCCTGGTGCAGGAGCAGGTCTGCAGTGCCCTGTGCTCCCTCGGGGAGGCGCGGCCGGTGGAGACGCTCCGTGCCTGCGAGGAGTATCTGCGGCAGCATGACAAGGTATGTGTGCTCCTTGGTGGGGATGATGTTGTATGCCTTTTTCATGGGTTCCTATGTTTTCCAGTTGCATAACCCATTGCAGACTTGCTGAGTCAGCCTGTCACCCTGCACTGAGCACTCAATCACCAGGACACAGAGTGACAGATGGAGATGCCACAGTTGTGAGTGGAATCTGGAGAACTCAGTCCCAGGACTCACTTCTCCCTATTGTTTTCCTCTGGAAAAAAGCAAAGATTTCCCTCAAACTTCCTCATATACATGAAGAGAATTAGTAGCTAAAGATGGAAGCATAATGCAACTTGAGATGTGTTTCCAAGATCAAGAACCAGAGGAGATGGCAGCTGTGGGTCTGGTCAGGTGGGTATTAATGCCCTGCTGCACCTGAGCTTTTTACACTGATTTTCAATTCTTTCCTCCCCAGTTCCTGCACTATACCGGCCGTGCTGCCCCGGCAGTTAATCCACCCACTTAGAGCCTCAGCTCTGCGACGTCCCAGGTGGGGATGGGCTTCTCAAGGACTACATTGTCCTGGGACCGACCTGGACGGTGTCTCTCCGCAGCTGGCACACCCATACCGAGCAGCGGTCCTGAGGGCCATGGAGAGGGTCCTGAGCAGTCGCGCCAGTGAGCTGGACAAGGACACAGCCAGCACCATCATCCTCCTGGCCTCCAGCGAGATGACCAAGACGAAGGTATTCAGCAGGCCCTCTGGCCTCGCAGACTCTTTTGGTCTACCTGCCGGTGTTTTGGGTTCAGGACCTGGTCTGGGACTGGCAGCAGGCGGCGAGTGGCGTCCTGGTGGCCGTGGGAAGACAGTTCATCAGCAAGGTGATGGAGGAGCTGCTGCGCAGGCTGCACCCTGGGACCCTGCCACACTGCGCCGTGCTGCACACCCTCGCCAGCCTCTCGGTGGCCAACGGTAGGTGACGCGCGGCCTGCCCCAGGAGGAGCGCGGAGGCCTTTGACGGTGTCCTCTCTCACAGCGTTCGGCGTAGTCCCCTTCCTGCCATCCGTCCTGAGCTCCCTGCTGCCCGTGCTGGGCGTGGCCAAGCAGGACACGGTGCGCGTGGCCTTCTGCTCCGGTAAGAGGCGGCCTCGTCACCTTCTGTCTCAACTGCAGCCACTTACCACTGGCCGGTTTTGTAGCTCTGCAGCGCTTCAGCGAGGGTGCCCTGGAGTACCTAGCCAACCTGGACCGAGCCCCAGACCCCACGGTCAGGAAGGACGCCTTTGCCACCGACATCTTCAGCGCCTACGATGTTCTCTTCCATCAGTGGCTGCAGAGTCGAGAAGCCAAGGTATGCCCCGTGGCTGCATCAGTCCACGCCTGGCGTAAGCTTCCCGCCCACTGTCCCCTCTCAGCTCCGTCTTGCCGTGGTGGAGGCTCTGGGGCCTATGAGCCATCTGCTGCCCAGTGAGAGGCTGGAAGAGCAGCTGCCCAAGCTCCTCCCTGGGATTCTCGCCCTCTACAAGAAGCACGCAGAGACCTTCTACTTGTCCAAGGTATCTGCAGGCAGGGCAGGTCTACTGTCCCCGACTGACGGCCTCTTCTCCCTACCCGGAGCAGAGCCTGGGCCAGATCCTCGAGGCAGCTGTGAGTGTGGGCAGCCGCACACTGGAGACCCAGCTGGATGCCCTCTTGGCTGCACTGCACTCCCAGGTAGGAGGCGGGCGTCAGGGGGCGGGTCCAGGGGTCTATAACCTCGGCCCCGTTCCTGGAGCAGATCTGTGTGCCTGTGGAGTCCTCAAGCCCCCTGGTGATGAGTAACCAGAAGGAGGTGCTGCGCTGCTTCACTGTGCTGGGTGAGTGGTGGGCCCAGCTTTGCCCATGGGCAATGGAGCCTAATCTGTACCCGTTGCCCTGTAGCCTGCAGCTCGCCTGACCGCCTACTGGCCTTCCTGCTGCCCAGGCTGGACACCAGCAATGAGAGGACCCGCGTGGGCACCCTGCAGGTGGTCAGACATGTCATCAACTCAGCTGGTGAGTGCCTCCATGCTAGCCTGGCCGCCACCGTAGGCTGAGCTGTCCTGTTTGTTTCTTGCAGCTGCTCAGATGGAAGATAAAAAGCCCTTTATCCTGTCTTCCATGAGGCTTCCTCTCCTGGACACCAACAGCAAGGTAAACCACATGGGCCAGCCCAGGCTGCACCACCTTCCTGATCTCCCATTTGTTCTCTGGGCAGGTGAAGCGGGCAGTGGTGCAGGTGATTAGCGCCATGGCCCACCACGGCTACCTGGAGCAGCCTGGAGGTGAGGCGATGATCGAGTACATCGTGCAGCAGTGCGCGCTGCCCCCCGAGCAGGAGGTAAGGGGCTGCCACCTTGCCTGCCTCCTAGGCACGCACGCCTTTGCCTTTTGCCTTCCTCCAGCCTGAGAAGCCAGGCCCCGGCAGCAAGGACCCCAAGGCCGACAGCGTGCGGGCCATCAGCGTGCGCACCCTCTACCTGGTCAGCACCACCGTGGACAGGATGAGTCACGTGAGTGCACGGCACCCGTCCCTGCCTGGCGAGCGGATGCAGACCAGGCCCTCTGCTCCCCTAGGTCCTCTGGCCATACCTGCTCCAGTTCCTCACCCCTGTGCGCTTCACTGGGGCCCTGACTCCGCTCTGCAGGAGCCTCGTGCATCTGGCGCAGAAGAGGCAGGAGGCCGGGGCCGACGCCTTCCTCATCCAGTACGACGCCCATGGTGCGTGCCGCGCCGTACCCCACCTCCCCACTCCCCACTGACTATTTCCACCTCTCATCTCCAGCGAGCCTCCCGTCTCCCTATGCTGTAACCGGAAGACTGTTGGTGAGCCTCGCCCTTTCACAGCGTGCCCAGCGTCAGACCCGGCTCCCACGCTGCCTCTTTTCAGGTTGTGTCTTCCAGCCCCTACCTAGGGGACGGACGTGGGGCAGCGGCGCTGCGCCTCCTCAGTGTTCTGCACCCAAACATTCACCCTTTGCTGGGTCAGCATTGGGAAACGACTGTCCCGCTGCTGCTGGGGTACCTGGATGGTGAGGCCAGGGTCAGGATGGGGTGCATAGCCGGATGGGCTGGCCTGCGCGGCTGTCGTTTCAGAGCACACAGAAGAGACCCTGCCACAGGAGGAGTGGGAGGAGAAGCTGTTGATGGTGAGGGCCGGGGTACGGCCCATCCTGGGCCTTCCCAGCCCCTCAGTGGCATCTTGGCCTGCAGTTCCTGCGAGACACCCTGGCCATCATTTCTGACAACGCGTGGATCTGCCAGCTGAGCCTGGAGCTGTGCAGGCAGCTGCCCTGCTACGATGAGGCACCCCAGGAGAAGGTGGGGCACCTGCTGGCGTTCTTGGTGTGGTAAGGCAGAGCCGTGTTCTCTGGTTTTGTTTCAGAACTTCCTGTACAAATGCATAGGCACCACCCTGGGTGCTGCTTCAAGTAAGGAGGTGGTGAGGAAGCACCTTCAAGAGCTGCTGGAGACGGCCAGATACCAGGAGGAGGCAGAACGCGAGGTGGGGCCGCTTTCCCTGCAGAAGCCCCAGACTCCCTGCCCGGGGTAAGTGTGCTGCCCCCCAGGGCCTCGCCTGCTGCTTCGGGATCTGTGCCATCTCCCACCTCGAGGACACGCTGGCCCAGCTGGAGGACTTCGTGAGGTCAGAGGTCTTCAGAAAATCCATTGGCATTCTCAACATTTTTAAGGTTAGGGTGACACCGGTGCAGGGCTGGGGACGCTGAAGTCCCGCTGGTTCCTCTGGCCTCTCAGGATCGAAGTGAGAACGAAGTGGAGAAGGTGAAGAGTGCTCTGATCCTGTGCTATGGGCACGTGGCGGCCCGGGCCCCCCGGGAGCTGGTGCTGGCCAAGGTAGAGTCAGACATCCTCCGGAACATCTGCCAGCACTTCAGCACCAAGGTGGGCACTGCGGTGGGCCTGCCACGCAGGGGCGTCTTAACTCATTTCACTTTTTGTTGTTCAGGTTCTAGGAATAAAGGTAGAAACCAAGGTACAGTGTGTAGGAATTAAGTGCTGGACTGGTGGGCGTCTCCTGTAGCCCTGCGTCCCTGCAGGACCCAGCCCTGAAGCTGTGCCTTGTCCAGAGTGTGTGCATGGTCAGCCGCGCCATCTGCAGCAGCACCCAGGCTGGCTCCTTCCACTTCACCCGGAAAGCAGAGCTGGTGGCACAGATGATGGTGAGCGTGGCCGTGGCCTGGCAGGTCCTCAGCAAGGGCTGAGTCATGCACCTGCCTCACCCAGGAGTTCATCAGGGCAGAGCCCCCGGACTCCTTGAGGACACCTATTCGGAAGAAAGCCATGCTCACCTGCACTTACTTGGTGTATCCTTTCCTGCCTCTGCACAGGCCCGTGCTCATTGTCTGGGGCCCTTAACTTGCCTCTCAGCTCCGTGGAGCCAGCGCTGGACGAGCAGGCCCGGGCGGATGTGATCCATGGCTGCCTGCACAGCATCATGGCCCTGCTGCCTGAGCCCAAGGAGGAGGACGGAGGCTGCCAGAAGGTATCCCTGTGTTTCCCTTGCCTGTGTCCACAGGTGGGGCTGGACGGCCTGGCTCTCCTTCCAGTCCCTGTATCTGGAGACACTGCACGCCCTTGAGGATCTGCTGACGAGCCTCCTGCAGCGGAACATGACCCCCCAAGGCCTGCAGATCATGATTGAGGTGTGCAGGGGGGAACTGTCATGGGGATGGGGAGCAGTACCTGTGTGACGCCCCTCTTCCTCAGCACCTGAGCCCATGGATCAAGTCCCCAAGAGGTCACGAGCGGGCGCGGGCCCTGGGCCTGAGCGCCCTCCTGCTGCGCTACTTCCTGGAGCACCTGCGTGTCAGCGTGAGTACCTGGGTCCCTGGCCCGGGTGCTGCCATTCTAATAGCCCAGGCATCTCCTCCTCCAGGCCCTGGTGCCCTTCCACAACCTGGGCCTTCTCATCGGCCTCTTCTCCCCACGGTGTGCGGACCTGTGGCCTGCCACCCGCCAGGAGGCCGTGGACTGTGTCTACTCCCTGCTGTACCTCCAGCTCGGCTATGAGGGTGAGCCCTCGTCAGGAGTGTGGGGGCCAGTGGGGCCCGACTGCTCATTCCTGCCGCCTCTCAGGCTTCTCCCGGGACTACCGCGATGACGTGGCGGAGCGGCTCCTCAGCCTCAAGGACGGCCTCGTGCACCCTGACCCCGCCATTCTCTTCCACACCTGCCACAGTGTAGGCCAGGTACCAGCTGGGAGCTCTGCGGCCGGAAGGCATCCCTCAACCTCTGGCATCGCCTTCCTCCTAGATTATTGCCAAGCGCCTCCCCCCAGACCAGCTCATCAGCCTCTTGCTAACCATGTTTGAGGCCCTGGGAGACCCCGAAAAGAACTGCTCCCGAGCAGCTACCGTCATGATCAACTGCCTGCTGCAGGAGCGGGGCGGTGTGCTCCAGGAGAAGGTGGGAGAGGGCGGGGCGCGGGGGGTGCTCCATGGCCTGACCACCGTGTCCCGCCCATCTACAGGTGCCCGAGATCGTGAGCGTCCTGCGCTCCAAGCTTCAGGAGGCCCAGGGAGAGCACGTCCTGCCGGCCGCCCAGCACAGCGTGTACCTCCTGGCCACCCAGCACTGCGCAGCCGTGGTGTCCAGCCTCCTGGGCAGCCCCTTGCCCTTGGACAGGTACCCAGCTCAGACTCCAGGCTTAGGGGTCCGGCCTCAAAGTGACTCTCCTGCTCTGCTCCAGCCACACCTGCATGCTGTGGCGGGCGCTGGCGGTGGAGCCTCGCCTAGCTGCCCAGGTCCTGGGGCTGCTGCTGGAGAAGATGAGTAGGGACGTCCCTTTCAAGGAGAGCCGGGCCTTCCTGCTGGGCCGCACCCCAGACCGCGTGGCCACGCTGCTGCCTCTCTCGGTGAGTCGGGCTCTCGGGGCCACCTTGACACGGAGGCATGGCCCTGTGATGACTTCTCCCCCAGGCTACCTGTGCACTGTTTGAGGTCATGTCCACGCCTGCAGCGGGGCCCGCGGTGCTCGAGCTCTACCCCCAGCTGTTTGTGGTGCTTCTGCTGCGCGTCAGCTGCACCGTGGGTGTCCAGCTGCCCCGGAACCTGCAGGCCCAGGAAAGGAGGGGTGCCAGTCCAGCCCTAGCCACCAGGAACCTGGAACCCTGCAGGTATCTGGGTCCCCACTTCCCACCTCCAGTACCCTACCAGCTGAGCACCCTGGCAATCCTGCAGCTCTGCAGTGGACACCCTGCGGTCCATGCTACTCCGCAGCGGCAGCGAGGATGTGGTACAGCGCATGGACCTGGAGGGAGGCTGGGAACTGCTCAGGACCTCGGCGGGGCATGAGGAGGGGGCCACCAGGTTGGCCAGGTGAGCGGGCCCAGCCCACTGCAGCTCCAGCAGCCCCTGCACCCTCAGCGGCCCCCTTTCCCAGGGCCATGGCTGAGCACGCAGGGCCCCGACTCCCCCTGGTGCTGAAGACGCTGGCATGCACACACAGCAGTGCGTATGAGAACCAGAGGGTGACCACCACCGCCTTCCTGGCCGAGGTAGGCCCTTCCAGGGACGGATGCTGGGCACCGGAGAGGGAAGTCACAGCACCTCTGCCTGCAGCTGCTGAACAGCAACGTGGCCAACGACCTCATGCTCTTGGACTCGCTGCTGGAGAGCCTGGCGGCTCGCCAGAAGGACACATGCGCCAGCGTGCGGAGGCTGGTGCTCCGCGGCCTGGCCAACCTGGCCTCCGGCTGCCCTGACAAGGTGGGGTGGCCACCAGCCCCTCTGGGTCCCAGTGGGACCCAGGCTGAGTGTAAGGTATCCTCAGGTGCGAACCCACGGCCCCCAGCTCCTCACAGCCATGATTGGCGGGCTGGACGACGGGGACAACCCTCACAGCCCAGTGGCCCTGGAGGCCATGCTGGGCCTTGCGAGGCTGGTGCACCTGGTGGAGTCCTGGGACCTGCGCTCAGGGCTGCTGCACGTGGCCATCCGCATCCGGCCTTTCTTCGACAGTGTAGGCTGGTTGGGGCAGGGGGAGGGAAGAGGCCACCCTCCTCCCTGTCTCCCACCTCGGCTAGGTGACCGTGGAGAGCGCGGACCTGCAGGGCTGCTGCTTTGCTGGGCCTGGCAGCCCCCACCCGTAAGGCCCCCACCCGTCGGGGTGTTTCCTGGGTGAGGAGACGTATGCTGCATGTCCTTCCCAGGAGAAGATGGAGTTCCGGACGGCATCTATCCGCCTCTTTGGGCACCTTAACAAGGTCTGCCACGGAGACTGTGAGGACGTCTTCCTGGACCAGGTGGTGGGCGGGCTGGCGCCCCTGCTGCTGCACCTGCAGGACCCTCAGGCCACCGTGGCCAGCGTGAGTAGCCAGGGGGTGAGTGGGATGGGGTGTGGCCCCAGTGCCGCATCCCTTAGGCCTGCAGGTTTGCCCTGCGCATGTGTGGCCCCAATCTGGCATGTGAGGAGCTCTCAGCTGCTTTCCAGAAACACCTGCAGGAGGGCCGAGCCCTGCACTTCGGGGAGTTCCTCAACACCACCTGCAAGCACCTGGTGAGGGGTGGGGCCAGGCGGGGCGTGGTGGGGGCCAGGCGGCACTGACCAGGCCTCTCCCCAGATGCACCATTTCCCAGACCTGCTGGGCCGTCTCCTGACCACCTGCCTGTTCTACTTCAAGAGCAGCTGGGAGAACGTCCGAGCTGCTGCACCCCTGTTCACCGGTAAGCACCACCCCCTGCCCCACCCCCACGCCCGGCAGCCCCGCCTGATGCCCCCACTTCACAGGGTTCCTGGTGCTGCACTCGGAGCCCAGGCAGCAGCCGCAGGTGGACCTGGACCAGCTCATTGCGGGTGAGCACCCCTCCACGGGGCCCCTCCGCTGGGCCCGCAGGCAGCCCCCCTCCTCTACCCCCAGCGCTCCAGATCCTGCTGAAGGACCCGGCCCCCGAGGTGCGGACGAGGGCTGCTGAGGCCCTGGGCCGCCTGGTGAAGCTCGCCTAAGGCTCCGGCCAGCACCCCCAGCGAGGAGTATGCACCCAGACCTGTGCCTGAGCTCCAAGACAGGGCCTCCTGAGGACCACAGCCTGGGCACACGACTGGAGGGGCCTGGCCCCAGAACAGGCACTGCTGGGGACCAAACCCAAGCCCTTCAGTGAGGGATGTGCCCAATAAACTCATCTGCTCCCAGCGAGTGACTGACAGGGTGCGATGCTGAGCCT